TTTAATGGAAATAGATTGGAAAGAAATTCCTTCCCACAATATTTGCAATCAATATAGGTTTGGTCTTTTTTGCTTTGTTTTTAATTCTGAGGTGCAAAATCCTCACCAAGAGTTATTCTTCTCGCATCATTTAACTTAGAATCCTACCGGGCTACTCACCCTGAAGCTTGCAGGATACATGGCACTTTTACAACCCACCGGAAATTAAGTGCTAGTTGATTGACAGCATTACAGCTCTCTTAGAAGAGTCTATACCACCCCTCCCCCAGCTCTCTAATTTGATCAGCTCCTAGAGTGTGCTTAGCTGGAGATGGACAGCCCCTGGCAGTCCCAGAGCCTGAAGAAAGTAGGCCTGGTAACCTGGTTTGGATTGCTGTGGTTAAGACCTTGTCCTGGACACTAAGTGCTGGCTGGGCAGGCTTTCAGAACAAAAGGCAAAGTGCCTCTTGTGGAGACTTGTAAGACCCTCCTGGGGAAAGCATGATTTGAAGGCCCATGGCACCCACTGAGTCTCCTAGGTCTTCTCTAGGACCAGCCCTGTCCTTGCTGGGGAAGTTTCCTTGGTGCCTTTTCGTGTTGGGGGTAAAGCCTGAAAAACACTGTGTACAGGCAGTCTCATTAGCCTACTGAAAAGCAATAATACTCCACTGTTTGTGGAAGAATCCTTTGCAATTAAAGCAAGCAGAGGAAAAATTATTAGGGAGCTAAGTTATTAGATCTGTTCCATGGAACACTTTTTTTTTTTTTTTTAAACCAAGCTCATTTTCCTGAGAAAAAATTTAATGCAATCTCTCCCTCTTTTAAAGCCACCTGATGCCACCATGTTCTGCCTGTAGCAGCAAGCAGATGCCCAAAACAGGAGGACATCACGGTGATAGGCCACAGAGAACATGGCTGGGGCGTGTGCCAGGCAGGACAATGCAGGGAAGCCAAAAACAGTGGGAGAAAACACAATAAAGTGAGACCCGCCCAGAATGGTAAACACAGCAGCAGAGCTACCACACACTTCCCTTCTGGGAGCGGTGGGGAAAGCAGCCAGGGAGGTCGGGAGATGGACGGAAACTGCTGGGGATGTGAGAAGCCTGGGGCACTAACTGGAGTTGTTATTGACTTGGTAAGTCTAAGAGCTACCATTTACTGGGTGCTTTTGTTCATTCATTCATTCTTTTCTCCAACAGCGCTAGGAAGAAGAACCACTATAGTGTTAACTGTAATGGGCAGAATGGCCCTTTAGTCACCCTTCCTGTGGCCTAACACTTGGACACTGTCACTTAAGAGGCCCCTCACATCTACGCAGGAGGTGATTAAAGAACATTCTAAATTACCTGGTAATATGCTCACTGTGAAATATTTCAACACTGCAGATGTATGTGAGGTAGAGAGTGGGAATCCTCAATGATGAGAAACCACCACCCGTCCCCCAAACTGGAGGCCACTGCTAATTCTTTCATTCTATGCATAAGACAACTGTGTGTACTGTAATTTTACAGATGATGTCAATGTAAAATAGCATGACTCTGGTTTTGGATCTCAACTTTTTTCTATGCATAATTAAGTGTATTTAAAATGATTTAAAATAAATTATGAGTCATACCTCAGCCTTTCTTAACCAGTGAGATGAAATGTGATGTGTCAAAATTGAGTTAAATCCATATTCTCTGTGGATGTGCTTTTGACTTGCACATAAGGAAAAGCAGGCAGGCAAAAGTGAGGCAGTTTCACACACTGTATTGACATTCAACAACGAGAAGGTCAGAGTAGGGAGTTGATGTCAATATGTTCATCCTGTACCGCAATAAAGCTGTCCCGGCAACTGCAATCCCAGCTGCCATTTCCCCTCCTTTGGGTGAGAAATGAGCCATTCAGACCCTCAGCTCTTTAGCTATGAAAACACCATGCTTTAAGAAAGATTTGGTTTTCAATATCAATATAATCTAGGTTTCAGGCTTGGAAGATAAAATTTCCACACCAGATAGGGCTTTATTTGACAAAAACAGTAAGAGATGACAGCTGAGATTTCTGCCACATGAAAATTACCGAATAATTGCATGGCAGGTGTCATCATTCTGAATATCATAAAGTGAGTTTAGCACTCCATTTTGCTTTCCAGTATTTTACTGGGGATGCTTTTCTTGGGGTTATCAAGCAGTTTTAAATGTTGGGAAAATGTAAAAAGAGAGAGTAGACATAAACAACAATGGAAAAGGTAACACTTCACTATAACATTGCACTATGTATGTTCCATTTTCCCTCAGGGAAACTACCGTAGAATGGGCAAAATCCTTCAGAAACGGGAGCCCACAATGACCTCAACTCCTGCAGGCCTACATGTTTTTTTATCTCTGCCAGACCCACTGTCAATTTTTTTTTTTTTTTTTTTTTGAGACGGAGTCTCGCTCTGTCGCCCAGGCTGGAGTGCAGTGGCGCGATCTCGGCTCACTGCAAGCTCCGCCTCCCGGGTTCACGCCATTCTCCTGCCTCAGCCTCCCGAGTAGCTGGGACTACAGGCGCCCGCTACCACGCCCGGCTAATTTTTTATATCACTGTCAATTTTTTAAAAGTCAGCTTGGAAAAAATGAGAGAATTTAAAAAATTAACAACTATTTCACAGTTGGTTCCTATCTCTACTCAGTATTACCCAATTTAAATTTTATGTTGGTTTTCCATCCATTCCCCAGGCGCTTTCACAGAGCGGCCTGCCAGAGGCCATTAGCACACACCCCTCACAAATGGAGAAGCAGCGGCATTCAGATTCACCAGGAGCTGGACTGGCATTTGCACTCACTCAGTTCACCTGGTGATTGGCAAGCTTCTCTACTCTGAGTCGTGGTCACTTCCCTTCAGAATAGAATGTGGGGAACAACCTGAAGGGATCGTGATAAAAAAAGATTGTCTTTGATGTTGGATGGGATATGCAAATACGAATGAGAATAGGGTGCCTTAGTACTGTCAGAGTGTGCTGTGTTTTATTTGGGAAATGAGACAAAATCTTCCCATGATCAGCCATTCCATGTGACATCCCAACCCACACTCTGCTACTGACATTTTATCTCCCACTGAACAGCCTGGCTGTTGTAACATTTTCAGGATTCTTAATTTATGTCTTGCAGGATCTAAAATCAGATGGCAGGAACTTTAAGAAAATAACCAGTGTTGACAGGCACCTTATAAAAGAAGCTGGTACACCTTAGTGCTGCTAAAAGTTAGAGAATATTCTTTCGTTTCTTCTTCCAAAATATGTCCAGAAGTCAGTGGGATGGAGACAGTAGCTGTCCCAAATCATTTAATTTCTCTTTTCAATCTAAACTCTATGAAAGGCTTTTTCTTTCACTCAATATTTGCTAGCGCCTGGGACTCAAGAAGGCTAATGTCAATGGATCATTTTCTTTTGAGGTAGTCGAACTTTTTGTCGTAGAAAAATCTTCCTGAATCTATTCAGTATCAAAACATGGGGTGGGCCTGGCACGGTGGCTCATGCCTGTAATCCCAGCATTTTGGGAGTCTTGAGTTTGGCAGATCACTTGAGCCCAGGAGTTTGAGACTAGCCTGGGAAACATGGTGAAACCCCATCTCTACTAAAAATACAAAAAATTAGCCAGGCGTGGTGGCGCGCATCTGTGGTTCCAGCTACCCGGGAGACTGAGGTAGGAGAATCACCTCAGCCTGGGAAGTCAAGGCTGCAATGAGCCGAGATCACACCACTGTACTCCAGCCTGGGACAGAGTGAGACCCTGTTTCAAAAAGAATTTAAAAAAAAAAAAAAAAAAAAGGAAATCACTAGTCCCAAACCACTTATCCTTGGAGAAATATGGACATAAACCCAAATTGCATGTTCTTTCCATTATATCACAGTGTCTCTTTGTAAAAGTGGCAACTTTGGGCTGGCTTACATGAATTCGCTGAAACCTTTACAACATATTGGCGGTGCTGAATACTTGGGGCTCTTGAACGTAAGCCTGCAACCAGGATGCTGGTGTACACCCTCACCCTGGAATGCTCAGCCTTGATCCTCCTCTTTTCAGAATGGCTTCATATCTATTTATTTGTAACATAGTGCTTAACAGTAGGAAGTCTTGAGCCAAATGCCTAGCTCTGCCACTTATCCCTGACCTGAGCAAGTTACTTAGCTTCTCCAGGCGTCATTTTCCTGTATTCTAAAATGGAGATGATAATAGCATTTACCTTATAGGATTGTTGTGAAGATTAAATGAGTTTAGGGCAATGCTATATATAGGTTAGTATCATCCATCAATTTGCAACATGATTTCATAAGTGCATCTAGAATATGCTTGTGTAAACCTATGGTTAGATGATGAAGCTAAGAAAAGCCTGAGTCCATCCCTGGAGAGTAAGAAACTAGTATACTCCTTTTACACAGTACCTTGCACACAGCACAGGCTTAACAGACATATTTAAATTGAACTGAAGCGAATACTACCAGAACTGAAAGTGGTAGTTCCAGATCTTTCAGGCTCAAGGTCCAGATTTTACAAGTGTTTCTGATCACCCTCCCCCTACCTCATTTATCGCAAAGAGCAGAGGCCAGGAAAAGGATGAATAATCAATGACCTTAAAACTCAGGTGAGAATAAAAACCAGTTCTGAGAAACCGTGTGACATTTACATCCTGGTACCTGAGCTTTAGATCACTCTGCATGTGTATTTCCTCTGCACAAAGCCCAGGAGGCTACTTTTATATTATTGGGGCAAATCTCCCAACAGCCCTGGGTACTAAACAGCCTTCAGCAGGTGCTTCCAAATTTTCTTATTTGCTTCAACTCCCAGGTTGCCAGGGGAAGCTTGGCCGACAAGTCTATACTCCTGGGCAGACTGAGCAACAGCAGGTGGTGGCTTCTGGATAAGAGGTGCTCTAGGTCGGAAGGAAATAAATGAGACTACGATCAGTTAAAGTTCGGTAAAGCAAGAGACGCCTTCAACCCGACGACCAGACGGTGGCTCCGCAGCACAGACTCTCTCGGATGGTGGAATTCCCAACCGGCTTCGATGTAGCCCCGCCCCTACCCAGACCACGCCCACCAATCACCGCCCTCTCCCCCCCAGGCCCCGCCTGGAGCCCGCCCCTCCTAAAGCATGCTCCACCTGACTCCGACACTGCCGGGCTTAGTCCGCCGGGCTTAGTCCGTGGAGCGCTTGCGCATTTCTTGAGTTGTCGTGGCACTGCCCAAATCTGAATGGGGGAAAGAGGGAACTTCATATTTCCTACAGACTCCGCCACAGCGACTTTGCGTGCTCTCTTAGAGCTGGTTTTGCCTTTCGTGGTCCTGAGAACCCTGGCTTTTGGTTCCCCAATGCGGCTTAAGTGTGCAGGTTTTAAGTTAGGCGATCTTCGGGCAGCCCTAGTCCCAGCACCGGGTCCTTGCGCTGAGTCTCGGGACCACAGCCGGGGAGGCGGGGTCCTTCTCTGGGGCGGTCGCGTTGGCAGCGGATGCGGGAAGCCGGACTCTGGGCGTCATGTACTACAAGTTTAGTGGCTTCACGCAGAAGTTGGCAGGAGCATGGGCTTCGGAGGCCTATAGCCCGCAGGTACGAGTGGCGCCTGGCCAGCTCGGACATGATCAACTTGCCATTTTCCTTTTTTTCTCTACAGGGATTAAAGCCTGTGGTTTCCACAGAAGCACCACCTATCATATTTGCCACACCAACTAAACTGACCTCCGATTCCACAGTGTATGATTATGCTGGGAAAAACAAAGTTCCAGAGCTACAAAAGTTTTTCCAGGTGAGGGAAGATACTCTACAACAGAAAAGCCTCAACCATGCCCTTGTTAATTCTTGCTTTCAAGAAAGCTGATGGTGTGCCCGTCTACCTGAAACGAGGCCTGCCTGACCAAATGCTTTACCGGACCACCATGGCGCTGACTGTGGGAGGGACCATCTACTGCCTGATCGCCCTCTACATGGCTTCGCAGCCCAAAAACAAATGAGTTAGGCTGCAGAGGACTGGTTTGTTTTTTGGCATAAACCCTTTGAAGTTCCTTTTTCATTGTTAAATTAAAATTTTTTTTTTTACTTGGATGGCTTAACATTTTTGCAAGAAAAATAGGAAGATATGAAGATGATGTTTTGGTTTGTTTATGAAATGCATATGGCTTGTCAGAGCTCATTCGACAGTTAAAGCCATTGTTTAAAGAAATGGTGCTTTGCTCTGTGTTTGTGCTCCTGATTTCCCTGGAGGTTCTGGATGAAGGCTGAACACAGGCTTGTTAATGTCAGTCTGTGCTGAGGACCTCAGGGACTTGAGGTTGCATTTTTGAGCATGGGGTGCAGGAGCCTTTCTGGATTTGGATGTGGCTATGGAAAGAACACAGAAGCCAAGGTCATGTGCATGAAATGAGGAGTTTGAGTTAGTCACCTCGGGGATTTTTTCCATTTTGCAGTAAAATGTTAAATTAATGTAGCCTGCCTCTATTTGTTGGGCAGGTAATTTCAAAGGGTTATTTGCCTCATCTCCTATCTTTAGTGAAATCTTATGTGTAATTATTCCACCGTGGGAACAGAGAATACCTGTTTAGTGTTGCACTTTAGACTGGTGTCTGTTTTGTTAATGCAGCTGTGCCACAAATTCTCCTTTATCTTTTAAAAATGTTATAGCTTTAAATTTTGATTTATTTTGACTGTGGAATAAATACATGAATGAAAAATTTTAAGTTTGAAGTTCTTTGAATGACCTTTCAGAGTAATTTCAGAACACCAGCAGCATCTTAAACCTGAGTCTAATTTCTTTCTTGTTAATTAGGCACCAGATAATCTTTATAAAATGGTTCTTAAAAGTCTAGTAATAGGAGTCTTAATGGCATATTGATGATTACCACATGGTTTTTTATAAAAACCTGCCTGCCCCTTAGTGAAAGGTACCTGTAACTCACAGTTCATTTAGACACTAATTTCCTTTGCTGTCATGATTGGTAGACTTCACTTACCCTATATTAATTTTGAAAAAAGGTGGAATTTTATTATATATGAAGGAATAGTTTGTATCTTACCATAGCACAGAACAGTGACCTCTTGCTCAGGATAAGATGTGGTGATTTGAAAATACTCAATAGTAGCCTTGCAGTGATATCTCTCTCTCTCTCTCTCTGCAAATCTAAATTTTATTCTCTGGTATTTCCTCCAAGTTTTTATTTTGAAAATTTTCAGACTACAGAAGGACTAAGCATAGTACAATATACACCTGTATATCCTTCACTTAGATCACCAGTTATCAATATATTGGCACCTTTGCTTTTTCTTGTTCTCTCACACAGGCACACACAATGCATATATGCACACACACATAGATCTGTTTTTTGTTGAGTCATTTAAGATTGTTAGGGAATTATGATAAATCAGCCATAGTACTTTAGCAGGTATCTTCTGAGTAAGGACATGTGTTCCTTTATAACCATAATGCAGTTGTCAGACTCAATAAAGTTAACATTTATAACAATACTACCATCTAATACATAGTTTACTTTCAGATTTCCCCAGGTGTTCTAATAATGAGTTCTTCATAGTTGTGTTTTTAAAAAATAACAGCTTTATTGGGATATAATTTACATACTGTACAGTTCACCTCAAGTGTACAATTCATTGGTTTTTACTGTATTTGGAGTTGTACAGCCACCATGAGAATCAATTTTAGAACACTTATATCACCCTAAAAAGAAACCCCATACCCATTAGCAATCACTTGCCTTCCCTCCCACCATCCCAACTCCCACCTCCTAGCCCAAAGCAAGCACTCATCTACTTTCAGTCTCTATGGATTTGTCTTTCCTGGACATTTCATATAAATATAATCATATGATGTGTGATGTACGTGACTGGCTTCTCTCAGTGTCATGTTTTTAAGGCT